CTTTACCAACCAGGATTGATATTTACAGCATTTTGTAATGAAAAAGATAATGTTGAGGCCCCCTTTGTCTCACATTTCCCAAGGCATGTCTGTAGAAGTGGAAGTGTAGAAGGGGCTCATCGTTGTCCATCTGCTTTTCTGAAGTCTTAACTCCTGTTGTGATGAGAGTTAAAGTAGAGCAAACAATCAAACTCTGAGACAATGTCTCCTCCAGCATATCGCCAGTATGCTAGCTGCCATTTTCTTAATCTTACCATGCCTATCTGACAAATGAATACTTCAATATAAGCAAATGGTATAACTAATCAATAATAATCACTATTAGGCACTTCATCAGCAAACATTTTATTCCCAAACTGGTACAAATGTCTTTAGCAGTTTGGAGAGGTTTGCCACTACTAATGATTATGCAGACTGTTTTCTGGTATGGCAAGAAAAATTCACATAATTCCTAATGATATAGTGCCAGTGAAGCCACATAGAGACTCTAAATATAATTTCCCCTCTAAGTAAGAAAACACTCAGCAAGTCCTATTTTTAAAAGGTAACCAGCTTATTTCTAAATTACTTTAAAGGTTGACTGTTTAAATGTTAACCTGGGTGCTAGCTCTCTCAGGGAAAGAAATAGGAAGATGAAACACAGGAACATTCCTAGAAATGAGTGTGTGACCTATGTGGTCCTTACAGTAAGTTATACTAATTCTAAATTTATGTTTATGTGTTGTGGCCCTATTAAGCTGATCTAACTTTTCCATTAAGTGGGCAGGTAGATTTCCTGTAGTACTCCTGATTGCCTGAAGAGGTATACTGTTTTCTTGTGTTTCCATTACAACATAGAGACTAAGAGGGAATCCTCTGTGGTATTTTCACATAGGTTGTGAATCTTTTATCTGTAGGTTGTATTTGTATCTGAGAGGTGAATATTAATAGTCTCTTGGCAGCAGAATGACTTTCTTAAAAAAGGGGTTTCCCTGTGTATGGGTGGATTAACCTTTCAAAATACATGTTTCTACTTAAACCACTTAGTTACTGTTTGATTCAAAGAGTCTTAAAGACAGGTCTCCGTATTAGACCTTGTAATACGCTTACCTAGATCTGAGAAGGACTTTCAGGATAGAACATGGTGAGTAACATAATGTCTTGTGCCTTTACTTTAGCCTCATGTCCTTCATATTTTTTTATTTTAGATTCCATGTGGATGGCTCATGAACAAAAATGAGAAACACGACGATAAACTGGTAATGTTCACCAATCAATCTGAAGATTCTGAAAGGTAATAACAGTTTATTTGGAGATTATATGCTTATAATGTAACTTTCCCATGTCTTTCTGGGCAGATGTGAAAGCATGGAGCTGGACAAAAAAATCCAGGATCTGATTGAGAGAAATGCGTCTCCTCATCCAAAACGGTTCACCCCAGAGGCCATGCCAACTCACAGAAATCTATGTTCTCTGAAGGTAAGAAAACACCTTTTTTCTCCTTATCTCGAAACTGAAGCAGTATAAAACTTCTCTCACACAGCCACTTCCTGTTACTAAAGAAATTCTTCAGCAGAAGAATTTGCTGGCACTTTCCACTTTAAAGTGTCCAGGCAGCTGTGACTACAAGAAGGTGAGGAGATCATGCTACTAGAAAGAATGTTTCTTTTCCCCTGTTTTTCTTTCTGCTTTCCAAGACTCCAGGAAAAACAGCTTCCATGGCACATTTTGTACAGGGCACATCTAGAATGATTGCCGCAGAAAGTTCTACGGAGCATAAAGAGGTAAGAACATATTTCTAGGAGATGAGTTGATCGTTTCAATCTTCTCTCTTTTTTTTTTTCTAAGTGTGCTGAACCATCAACAAGAAAGAACTTGATGAATTCTCTTGAACAAAAGATAAGGTGTTTGGAAAAACAAAGAAAAGAGGTAACTTAGAAATATTCGCTAAAGCCACAGGTTTTGTTGATTCACCAAATTTTAATGATTTCAGCTCCTGGAAGTTAACCAGCAATGGGATCAGCAATTTAGAAGTATGAAAGAGTTATATGAAAGAAAGGTAAATACCTCTCTCTATTCGGTATTTTCTTTTATCTGCAGCTGTCTTTGAACGACCTCCTCAGGTAGCAGAGCTGAAGACGAAACTGGACGCCGCGGAAAGATTCCTCAGCACGCGGGAGAAGGATCCGCATCAGAGGCAGAGAAAGGACGACAGGCAGAGAGAGGACGACAGGCAGCGCGACCTGACCCGGGACCGGCTGCAGCGGGAGGAGGTGGGCGGGGCCCGGGTCCTCGAGCCCGGAGGCTTTTATTTTCTTTTCTTGGTCTTAACTTCAGAAGGAAAAGGAACGCCTAAATGAAGAATTACATGAATTGAAAGAAGAGAATAAACTTTTAAAGGGAAAAAATACTCTTGCGAACAAGGAAAAGGAACATTACGAATGTGAAATAAAACGCCTCAATAAGGTATCAGTCAGGTCAAGCATGGGAGATTAAAATAGATCAACAGTGTACTTATCTTATTACGTAGGCTCTTCAGGATGCCTTGAATATCAAGTGTTCATTTTCCGAGGACTGTTTGAGGAAGTCTCGAGTGGAATTCTGCCATGAGGAGATGAGAACAGAAATGGAAGTTCTGAAGCAGCAGGTGAGAAGCTGGAAGTGGCATGATCCTGTGGAGCTTACAGTAACAGCAAGCTAATATTTCTTAGGTGCAAATATACGAAGAAGACTTCAAAAAGGAACGATCGGATCGAGAGAGACTTAATCAAGAGAAAGAGGAGCTACAGCAAATTAATGAAACTTCCCAATCCCAGTTGAACAGGCTGAATTCCCAGGTACAAGTCAAAACAAAATAATCTTTGCCAGCTTGATTAACAAATGCCTTTGTTTTGTCTTTAGATAAAAGCTTGTCAGATGGAGAAAGAAAAACTAGAAAAGCAATTAAAACAGGTATGTTGATCTAATTTTCACGCATACATTTATGGTAGTGACCCCACAGTTTTGTTCTCCTCAGATGTATTGCCCACCCTGTAACTGCGGCTTGGTTTTCCACCTGCAAGATCCATGGGTACCAACAGGCCCTGGAGCTGTGCAGAAGCAACGGGAGCACCCAGTAAGTAAGAGTGCATTTGAAAAAGTGCTTAGTTGCTATAATAATGTTGTATTGTTCCACACAGCCAGACTATCAGTGGTATGCTCTTGACCAGCTTCCGCCAGATGTACAACACAAGGCAAATGGTGAGACCACAGCTGTATTGAGCATTCTTTCAAATCTAAAACATTTTCCTACTGTTTTCCATAGGTTTATCCTCAGTAAAGAAAGTCCATCCGTAGAAGTACACACTAACAGAGAGAGACAACAGGCAACGAGGGAGCGTGGCTGAGGACCCTCTTCTTTGTTTATACTGAGGCTTGTTTCTGCCACAAAGGCACATCATCTACCCTGTTATTTGTGCCTGGTCATGTTTTCCTTTGGTATGAATACAGGAAAAGGCTTCTGACAGCTAAGATCCTGATCAAATTGGAGGAGCCAGTTATTATACAACCAAATACAACTTCCAGTTTCCTTGAAATGAGACTTGGCAGATGGATGATGCACGACTCCCTGAAAATCTCTTCAGCATATTGCTGTTGGATGCACAAAAATGATTCTATGATTTAGGCAACTCAGTGTTTGCTGCAGGGATATTGTATGTTGATTTAAAGTGCATATGTGTGTGTGTGTGTGTGTGTGTGTGTGTGTGTGTGTGTTTCCTGGGGTAAAAATTTCTGCAGTTGTAAACGTTTAACATTGCTCCCATTCTTCTTCCACAGGGCCTTAGTTCTTTAGCTATTTGACTACATATTGTTGACCTCAGTGATCCTAAACGTAGAATTGAAGAGGTGTATATACCTCATTAAATTAAATAAGTGGTTCAATCTGAATAAGATGGTTAATTGGAAGCTATTCCTTAGACAGATCATTTCTTTAAGATGATGAGAAATTGTGCGCCTGCATCACAAGACTTGATTATGAAAGATAAAGTCTTGGGCTGGGTGCAGTGGCTCATGCCTATAATCCCAGCACTTTGGGAGGCTGAGGCAGGTGGATTGCTTTGAGGCCAGGAGTTCTAGACCAGCCTGGCCAGCATGGTGAAACCCCATCTCTACTATAAATACAAAAATTAGCCAGGCTCGTGGCACACACCTATAAACCCAGCTACTCAGGAGGCTTGAGGCGGGAGGATCACTTGAGCCCAGGGAGGCAGAGGTTGCTGTAAGTTGAGATCGCCACTGCACTCCAGCCTGGGAAATAGAGTGAGCAAGACTCAGTGCCCCCTACCCACCCACTCCACACCACCAAAAAAAAAAAAAAAAAAAAAAGGAAGACAAAGTCCTGATGGGATGATGATGGCTATATGGCTATGCTGTGTCCATATATACTTACAGAAATATTTCAGACATATGGATTTATAGTTAAATCTGTGTTTTTCCTTCCCTTGGATTTGATTAATTTTAATGAAAAACTTAATTCTGACTTCTCAAGCCAATTAAAATGAAAATGGAATTTATTGAAATTTTATTGCAATTAAATCTTATAGTGACATGA